TTCTGCCTCAGCCTACCAAGTAGCTGGGACTACAGGCGCGTGCCACCATGCTTGGCTAATTTCTGTGCTTTTAGTAGAGACGGGGGTTTCACCATGTTGGCCAGGCTGATCTCAAACTCCTGACCTCATGATCCGCCTGTCTCAGCCTCCCAAAGTGCTGGGATTACAGGCATGAGCCACTGTGCCCAGGCAGTAATGCTCCTCTTAAGAAAGAAGGCATTTGGCCGGGTGTGGTGGCTCACACCTGTAATCCCAGCACTTTGGGAGGCCGAGGCAGGTGGATCATGAGGTCAGGAGACCAAGACCATCCTGGCTAACACAGTGAAACCCTCTCTCTACTAAAAATGCAAAAAATTAGCCGGGCGTGGTGGTGGGCACCTGTAGTCCCAGCTACTTGGGAGGCTGAGGCAGGAGAACGGCGTGAACCTGGGAGGTGGAGCTTGTAGTGAGCTGAGATTGCACCACTGCACTGCAGCCTGGGGGACAGAGCGAGACTCCGTCTCTAAATAAATAAATAATAAATGACAAAAAAAAAGAAAGCATCTGTCCCTCATCATGTCAATGGTCTGTAGCAGTCAGATGCGTTTCTGGACATCTCTGTGCTGTGAAAGAGCAGGTGAACGGGAGGCTGGGGCTACCACACATGCCTGGTTTCAGCTGATCAGGGCTGATTTATGGCCAAGCACTCACTGTTCTTTGGGGGAAGAGAGTCTTTATATTTGATACTTAAGCAGAGACCCAATGACCTTGTTTGTTTGTTTGTGACAGTCTTGCTCTGTCACCTATGCTGAAGTGCAGTGGTGCAATATTGGCTCACTGCAACCTCCGCCTCCCAGGTTCAAGTGATTCTCCTGCCTCAGCCTCCCGAGTAGCTGGGATTACAGGCACCCACCATCATGCCCAGCTAATTTTTGTATTTTTAGTAGAGATGGGGTTTCACTATGTTGGCCAGACTGGTCTCGAACTCCTGACCTCAAATGATCCACCTGCCTCGGCCTCCCAAAGTTCTGGATTACAGGCGTGAGCCACCGCACCCAGCCCCAGTGACCTTGTTTTAAGGACATGACATGGAATTCCTGGAACCGGGATCCGTTTTGAAGAGTCAGTGGTCCTAAGTTGTCATCAGGCAGGGGACCAGGTTCTGCTCTGTGCGTTGGCCTCTGCTCCAGCCTGTGCAGGCTGTGTGGACGAGTGCCACCTGCATCAGCGGGCACCTCGCAAGGCTTTGTTGAGCTCCAGTGAGTAGCCCACTTCCATCTGCCCATCTGGCTTGGACTTTCTGTACTTATCTTAGTCCCATGGCTGTGCTCCTGCAGGGCCAGGCAGATGATGGCAGCCGACAATGTGCATCTCAAAGGGACGACCACCCGAGGAAGGATCCACAGGAAATGTCGCAGGGGGTGGGTCGTGCCACAGCCCCTGGAAACGAGCCAGGATGTTGCCCTTGATCTTGCCTGCATTCTGGCTTTGCACATTGAGGGAGCTGCTTCGGCCCTTCCCTTGGTCTCTGGCTGTTTGAGCTTTATATAGAGAGCCGAGTAGGAGTCAACTCTTTGGGGCTGTCTCTTGTGAAGTCCTTCTTACCACGCGCCATGCCTTTCTGGGCAGTGCGGCTGCATCTTTCACACATGGCTATTCTCTTAGCAGTTTCTTACCCTGTACAGTTTAAAAACAAACATCTTACCTAACCTGGAGTGCTTTCTACATGCCCATGACACCTTTCTCCTTACAGAGGATGAAGAACCACGGAAAAACTTGGGGCTCCGATATTGCGAACTCCCTAAATTCTCCCACCTCCTTTCCCACATAACCTGATGCTCAGCCTACTGCTGACAAGCGTCAGCCCAGCGGAGGCCCGTCTGCTCTGCCTTCGTCATTTCTAGTCCCCTTCGGTTATGTTTCATGTTCCTCATTCTCACAAGAAAGAATCCCTTCCCTTCTACAGATGGACGGCCCGTCTGTAGGCTGGTGCCATCCTTCGAGGTCAGCTGGTGATACACACTGAGAGGGAACCTAGGTCCAGAATGTGCTTGTCAGGAAGGGTGTGCAGCCCAGGGTTCTCTCCGTGTTCACTGCCTCTTTCCTTTGTCATCTTCATTCTGCCGTTGAGCCTATCTAGTGGGTTTTTACAATTTCAGTTACTGTATGTTTAGTTCGAAGTTTTCCATTTGGTTCTCCTTTATACCTTCTGTTTCTTTCCTGAGACTTCTCATCATTCCCTTTATGTTAAGAATACCCCTCCTTACTTCTTGGAGTGTTTTTTGTAATAGCTGCTGTGGAGTCTGTCAGCTAATTCCAATGTCTCTGTTAGCTCAGATAAGATGTTGATCATCTTTTCCCATGCGAGTTGAGGATATTCACCTTCTTTGTATGCTGAGTGGTTCTGGATTGGTCCTGAACATTCTGAATATTACGTTAGGAAGCTGTGGTTCCTGATTCAGTCCTCTGGAGAGTTGTTGGTAGCTTGGTTGTGGCAGGCACTCCACCAGCTTGGGTTCAGGTTCTCAGTCCCTACCATTCTGCTGTGGGTTTTGGTGCCGTTTTCCAAGCCTTTGTCCACTCTTCAGATCTGTCCACTATGTAGCACTCCATGGCCTGTGTGGGCCCCGGGCATGCTCCGTCCTAACCTTCAGTGCTCAGGGTCTGTGCTTGAGGGCTCTGTTTACATATGCCTCGCTCAGGGCTGAGCCCAGGAGCTCGTAACAACTTGATGGGGTTGTTTTCCCGAGAGCTCCTCCCTCTCTGCAATCTCTCGAGCACTTTCCGGTTTCCTGGGCCTCCTATCTTCACCCCTTCAGCCAGGAGGCAGGGCTTCAGTTATCAGCTCTGCCACGCTTCTCCCGTGACTGAGCTTACTTTTGTGGCCAAGCAAGAAGAGGACACGGAGAAAAAAAGCCAGCGGGTTTTTCACCCTCTTTGGACCACCGTTCCTCCAGCTGGAAAGGAAGGTTTCCTCAGAGCTTCAGACACCTGCAGGCTGACCCCTCTGCTGGCACTGTCACTGTTGCCACCACTGCCGCTGTGGAATTTCCTGGGGACCAGGGCACCAGAGAGACAGGGAGAAAGGAAAAAACCCAGGGATCTGGCCCACTGTCTCAGAACCAGGTGACCCCTTTCCTGTTACTAGATGCTTCTCCTGGAGCCCCCGGGCACACTCTTGCTCGCCTCTGGATATCGAGTTGTATTTAGTCCAGGCTGGGGATACCAGGGTCAGGGACATGGCAAACTCACCGCAACCTTGGTGGCACTTCAAATTCTGGTCTTCAACCCCCTTCTACCTGCTACTGGTCAATTCTCAGAGGCCTCAGTAGCTCCTTTGTGTGCCTGTCTAGCCTTTTAGCCACATTCAGTGGGCAGGGAAGGGTGGCGGGGGTGGTGCTTACCCTGTGGAGTAACCATAAGGAAACCAGAACCATAAGGAAATGAGAAGATGTGTTTTAAAGGCCTTAAACAGAAACGTCTGGGATTACAAACAGAAATGAGGAAGTCAGGAATAAAGTAAAGGGTGAATGATTAGGTGAGAGTGAGCAGAAGCGCCTGATATGCAGGATCCTGTGGGCCTCTGGAGCCCATCCCCTAACTCCCTCACCCATCTTTCCATGTGCACCTTGCAGAGGGAGGAGGGAAGCCCTCTGCACCCACCCCGCCTTCCAGGTTGAGACAAAGGCTTCGACCGTCAGCACGCGAGCCTATCCTTTCCACGGGGAGTGTCAGAAAGGTATCGATGGAGACATGGAAAGGGGTTTCTAACGCTAATGTCTGTGTCTGTGTTTCCATTCTAGATGCCGTAGGGCCAGGTGAGCTGCTGTGAAGGACTCATTCTTGGTAGCCGGCAGTTACTGGCAACTTGTGAGCTTGGTGGGCTCCTACTAACGCACCTGGGACACCAGGCTGCTGGGCTCCCCTCTAGGCAGCCTCCCCTCCAGGCAGCCTCACCAGCAGCTCCCCTGAGCCATGGAGACCCCAGAGGTCCCCGTGGGCTCGCTAATCGACTTTGGGCCTGAGGCACCCACCTCTTCTCCCCTGGAGGCACCACCCCCTGTGCTGCAGGACGGCGATGGCTCCCTGGGGGACGGTGCATCAGAGAGTGAGACCACTGAGTCTGCGGACAGTGAGAATGACATGGGCGAGTCGCCCTCGCACCCGTCCTGGGACCAAGACCGCCGTTCCTCCTCCAACGAGTCCTTCTCCTCCAACCAGAGCACCGAGTCTACCCAGGATGAAGAGACCCTGGCACTCAGGGACTTCATGCGTGGCTACGTGGAGAAGATCTTCTCTGGAGGGTAAGGGGCCTGTGTGGACGAGACAGCCTGGTTTTTTTCCTCTGCTCTTTTTTTTTTTTTTTAGGGAGGACTTGGATCAGGAGGAGAAAGCCAAGTTTGGAGAGTACTGCAGCAGTGAAAATGGAAAAGGCCGGGAGTGGTTTGCTCGATACGTGAGTGCCCAGGTAAGGGCGAGGTGATGGGAAGGATGGGCGTTCCTCAATGATGTGTCTGCCTCTTTCTGGACAGCGCTGCAACTCCAAGTGTGTCTCAGAGGCAACCTTCTACCGCCTGGTGCAGTCTTTTGCAGTGGTGCTGTTCGAGTAAGTAATGCCGTGGCACAAAGCCTTTGTCCTCTTTAGCCATGAGCCTTGCCTCTTGTTTCAGGTGTCATCAGATGGATGACTTTGGGCCTGCCAAGAACCTCATGACCATGTGCTTCACCTACTACCACATCGGTAAGACATGGGTGGGCTGATGTGGGGCTCACCTGGCCTCGTCTTGTTCCCTCTCTCATCCAAGGAAAACCACAGCTGCTGCCCCCGGAGTCCCGGGAGAAGCCCGCGGGCAGCATCGACTCCTACCTGAAATCCGCAAACAGCTGGCTGGCCGAAAAGAAGGACATCGCCGAGCGGCTGCTGAAGAACACCTCGGCCAGGACTGAGAATGTCAAGGGCTTCTTCGGGGGGCTGGAGACCAAGCTGAAGGGGCCCCTGGCCAGGAGGAACGAGTACGTGTGGCCTTGGGGTCCCTCCCACCTGCCGTGTGTCATCATTGTGCCTTCTCTCCCTCAGGGAAGACGAGAACAAACCCCAGGAGAAGCGGCCCAGGGCTGGTGAGTCTGCCCAGGCAGCAGCAGGAGACGCCGCTGCTTTCAGCCATTCTCTCTCCTCCCACAGTGACCGCGTACAGCCCCGAGGACGAAAAGAAGGGGGAGAAGATCTACCTGTACACGCACCTGAAGCAACAGCCCATCTGGTAAGGCCGAGCCCGCGGCTTCCCGTCACCCTGGAGAGAGTGTGACTGGGGCTCTGTCTTGCAGGCACACTCTGAGGTTCTGGAATGCAGCCTTTTTTGACGCTGTCCATTGTGAGAGGACAAAGCGATCTCCCACTACCAGGTAGGAGCAAAGTGTGGCCCCATTTGGCCTCACCTTTGTTTACCTGTTTCTGCTGCCGCTCCAGAGGGGATGCTGGAGAGGAGGAGGAGAAGAGGTGTGTGTGTCCACGTGACTTTGTTCCATTTTAGCCCCGCTTCTGTCACCTCCTGTGCTTGCAGGGAGAAGTGGTGCCACATGACCCAGGAGGAGCGCGACGACAGCCTCCGGTTCAACGAGAACATCACCTTCGGGCAGCTGGGGTAAGGGCCAGAGTGGGAAAGCGGGAGGGGAGAGCGGGTGACGCTCTTGGGGTTTCTCCTGCAGCACATTCACGCACAACATGCTGGCCTTTGGACTGAACAAGAAGCTGTGCAATGACTTCCTGAAGAAGCAGGCTGTGATTGGCAACCTGGATGAAGGTGCGTCTGGGGGAGGCTGCTGGCAGGAGGCGCATCTGAGAAATAACATCACTTTCTCTTCCAGAGCAATACAAGCTGCTTAGTGACCACATTGAGCAAATGGCCACTGAGTAGGCCCCAGAGGTCGCACTCCGCAGGAGGACTGAGGCCATGTGCCATTCTCCCGGGCCCAGCGCCCGGCCGTCACCCCACCCGATGACCTGCATGAAGCCAGCAGCACCCAGAGCCACTCCTGCTGCCCTAGAACTAGCGGTTAGAAGAATCCGCTGTTCCTCCCTCATCTCCTCTGCCTGTGTCTGCGACCCCCATCCATGTGCCAAAGTGTCCCTTGGGTCACACAGCTAAAGCCGAGGTGACCAGTTGTACCCCGAGTGCCAGGCTTGTGAGATGAGACCAAGAGGGAGGAGGGGAAGGACTCCATGGGCCATCGTGGGCCAAGGGCTGGCGAGGGTGGGGGCGGGCAAGGGATGCAGGCAGGACAGCCATGAGGTGGGGCTGCAGCCGGCACACCCAGTGGTGGAGGGCCGGCGCTGCCACTCACGGTGGGTGGCCGTGGGCCACCTTCCCTGCAATGGGTGCACACGCGGCTCCCATCCAGCCCTCTCAGCGTGGGGCTGTGGCTGGTCCTCACTATTCCCCAGTCTCCCGCTGTGGGGCAGGAACAGGAAGTGACGGGAACCTTGAGGAGGAAACGCCTGTGTTAGGGAGAGAGTGGGTGCGGTGTAGAGGATGCTCTTGGCCGGCTGGAGCAAGACCTGGCTCCCACCAGAGGGACGTGTGTGTGCCTGCAGACGGCCCGGGAGCTGTGTGTCTCCGCCAGAGTCACAGCAGTGCCGAGGTGTCCGCGGCAGACCACACAGACCGTCTGAAATGCGCCCGCCTGGCGGACAGCTCCCTTCTGAAGCAGAGAAGCCTCCATGGTCACGAAGCAGCGTTGTGCTGTGTGTCCCTCGCAAGAAGCACAGGAAAGAGAAGTTTCTTTAGTAGCCACTAGACAACCACCCTTTCTGAAAGCAAACAGTGCTGCTCTTTATTCCAGACAAGGCAGGAAAGTCTGAGTTGGGAGTGACAGTGGCTGGAGAGAAGCAGATCTGTGCAACGTGCAGGGCAAGCCAGTGGCGTGGCCTCTGCCTCTAAGCGCTGAGCATTGGGCCCCTTCCCCACCAGACCTTTGTAGCTCCTCCAGCCTCTGCAGAGACTCCCTTCACCTCGCACTTACTGCCTGGGAACCACGGCCCTTCTCTTCTGTGGGTCTGTACCAGGTACTCCAGGCCAGCCCATGGGCCCGGGGCCTGACCCCAACACCTGCATGCTGGGTCCAGAGCCTTCTGTTTCACCGTGCGTGGACACTGCTAGGCCGCCTGGGGTCCCCTGCCTCCTGCCTGTCGCTGCCGTGGTCCCTGACTGCGAAATAGGCCCGCGGGGCTCTCCCTCCTCCTGCCATCCTCCCCTCCCGCCCTTCCTGGCTACCTCCTCTGACATGCGGTCAGATAAGTCCCGTCTTGTTTGTGAGTACCACAGAAACGCCTGAGAGTCACTTACCCGGCCACTGCTTGGAAGGTTTCCCTCCGGGGAATGCCTCCCTGGAATGTTCCAGAGACGGAACATTCTCTAGAGACAACAGTCTGTGCTGCAGATTGGTTGGATCACAGAATGTGTGTCTGGGGCATTATCTGAAACGTGGTGTCATCTGATGCATTTGGACCATATGCTGCCAGACTGCAGAACGGGGGAGCCGGGGCTCAGGGCCCCTGACTGCATGGTGCATGAGTGATCTCAGCCTAGCGATGCCGCTGGCCAGACCGTGACCATGCTGCCAGTGTGCTCGCCATGAGCTGGGTCAGGGCTGGGGAGTTGTGCAGGCTGGGGTGACCCTTCCCCCATCATTGGGCCCCAACGGGCATGTCTCCACCGAATCCATTTAGAGAAATGTCAGAGCGAGGGTTGTGTGGACACCCCTCGCTCTGATGCCAACTGCAGATAATACACACCTCCTGCAGCGTCCAGCCACGGCTCCAGGGCACTGCTCTCCTCCTTGCACCGGTGAAACTCAGGCCACACTCAAGGGCTGACTGTCCAGGCGCTCCCTTCAGCCGCCTCGTCGTCAGCGTTCTTAGTCATGCATTATTCGTGTTAGCTGAAATGCATTCAGACTTTGTTCTGCGGTGCCCACAGGACTTACCCCTGTATGTACAGGATTTTTGTATGAAAGTTTTGTTTGATTCTGAGACTCTCTTGGGAACGCTGGAGAGCTTGTGCACAGCCTCTGGAAGGAAAGGCAGCGCTGACTTCGTTGGGCTTTTTTCCAAGCACTTTAACTTCAGAAATGGTCTTGACACTTTTTTCTCCACATAGACTCTTGAAATAGCCATTTCAGGGGAGGAAAGGGTTGGGGTTTTCTTTGTTTGTTTGTTTGTTTCCCCCTTTACTACCTGTTCTTGTAGATCTAGCTCCTCAGAGTTGGAGGAAGGCTGACAGAGAAGGTCTCCTCTGTGCTCCATCCACACAGGATGCCGGAGAGACAGCCCCTTGTGCTGTGAGCAGAGCAGGCAGTGGCTCTGGAGGCTGCCTGTGGTCTCCTTCCGGCTGTGGCTGACAGTGGCTCTGGCCAGGGTTGCTTGGAGAAGGCTCAGTGTGCCTGGGACAGGGCTTACCACCTGCCACCAAGGTTTCCTCTCTTCCCCCAGGACCTGGGCAGAGCAGGCATGAGCTGGGCTGTGGTGCAGAGCAAGCAGACCCAGCCACACTGCTCAAAGGTCCCTGCGTGGGGAGGTGTCACACCAGGGGCACACCCAGGGCCACCTGGGTGTAGGAGAGCTCTGGTGGCCCCTCCGTAAACTCAGGAAGTGTCAGGTGATTTCCTAGGGAGAGGTTCCCAGTCCCAGCAGGCAGAATGCCCAAAACCAGGAGCACGAAGGCCTGTCATCCATGGGGCCATTGCAGGCACTCTGCCGCCCGACCTTGAGGGCTGTGCCAATCCTAGTGAACCAAAATGCAAACAACTCACACAAGTGAAAAGCTCCCTGCTTTGAAAACAGGACATGTTGACAGGCAGCATGGTATGTTTTTAGCCTTTGTTACAGTTTTAGCAACATTGATGTCTAAGAGGGGCCGTGGTAATAGATTGCATCTGCCCTGTGCATGCGCATGTTTAACCACAGGCCAGAGAACTCAATTCTGATGTCGTAAGTTCTCTGTAAGTGAAATGGGGTAGACTGTATGATTTTCCTATTGCCAAAAGAAAGAAAGGGGGCCAAACAGCTCTGAAATTTCCAAAAAATGGCTAGAGGGAGAGTCCAGTTTCTGAGCTCTGTACCCAAATTAAAATCCTGATGTTCAGGTTAATCCAAGCAACACGCATTGGGTTTAAAACCAGCACCGAGGCCCAGTGGGGGAATCACAGACATCACCAAGTCTCGTCTTCTTTCCTTCCTGTGAGTTGAAACCAAACAGGCCTCTCGCTCACTCCTCCCAGCCCAGTAATGCTGAGGAGTTCAGTTGTGAGGAAAGAAGGCTGGAGCTGTGAGATTCGCTTTTCCCTAGGCTGTTCCGCGTGGGTTACCTTATCACCCTGGAGCACTTGGTATTCCAGACCCCTGACATGAGGAATGCAGGTTCACACTGTAAAGAGTTTGTGAAAGGTTTCAGTCTAACTGGGGTTCCTTAGCTGGAAGCCAGGGCTGGAAGCTACAGGCCTGACCTTCCTGGGTCCCACTATCTGTTGGCATTTTTTTTTTTTTTTTTTTTTTAGACGGAGTTTTGCTCTTGTTGCCCAGGCTGGAGTGCAGTGACACAATCTCTACTCACTGCAACCTCCACCTCCCGGGTTCAAGCAATTCTCCTGCCTCAGCCTCCTGAGTAGCTGGGATGACAGGTGCACGCCACCACGCCCGGCTAATTTTTATATTTTTGGTAGAGATGGGGTTTCACCATGCTGGCCAGGCTGGTCTCGAACTCCTGACCTCAGGTGATCCCCCCCACCTCAGCCTCCCAAAGTGCTGGGATTACAGGCGTGAGGCATCACACCTGCCTCTGTTGGCTTTTTAGTTAGGAAGGATCCAGCTAGGCCCGTGTGGTTAGATCAGCTTTGTTACTGAATTACCTAAAACCAGACCACAGCACAGCCAGGGAGCCCAGTAGTGTTTCCAAGAACAGTGTGGAGCTTGAGAAAGAGAACTTTAAAAATTAGAGGGTCCCTTTCTGCAGAGGAAGGGATGCTCGCAGGGTGGCAGTGGCCCAGCCCCAGCCTCAGGGACGGGGAGGGAGAGCCCCCTCTGGGCCCAGCAGGCAGGTGTTCTGAGGCTGGTCCCTCCTCAGTTTCCGCAGCCACAAGGCGAAACGGCCAGATTCTCACTCAAGGTCGTTCTCACTCCTTTTCCTGTCCCGTTTCCAGTCCCACTGAGCCATTCACTTCTGCTGAACCATTTTTCTTAGGATGCAGCCGTCTCACTCCCTTGTCCTGTAAATCGTGTATTCATGTTGATGATTCTTGGAGATAGGTTTCACTTTTTCCCAGCTGCGTCCACAGGAAAGGGGAGTCGGATGCCAGCTGCACCCCGCCTGGCTCGCACAGGCTAAGACCACAGACAGAGCAGGGCTTCCCGGAGCCACACAGGCCACGCACCCCAGGAACCCTTGCTGCCGCGGGCCAGGAACAGGAATGTGTTGGTGCCTGAGACACCAAATGGAAGAAGCACATCAAGACTGTTCTCCTGCGGCCAACACTGGCCCGGAAGCCGCCCTCCATACAGGCCCTCAGGGGGCCTGCCTTCTGCGCCTCAGTCCCCCGTGCATCCCTGGGCCTGGGTATCACATGCTCTCCAGGAAAGGGACGGAATCAATCCTGTGACCGATGGGCTCGCAAGGATGGGTGCCGCCGTGGGAGCCCTGCCTCTGGTGCTGGCAAGGGATTGGGTTTGTGTGGGTGTCTCTAGCCTGCAGAGTGCAGTGAGTGAGAGTCCTTGGGAGCGCGGCGCTGCCTGTAGCTGTGCCTGGGGATGCACGTGGCCACGGGATTTCAGTGGGACAGCGCTCCCACAGGGGCTGGGGGTGGGGGTGGGGTTTCTTAGTTACTGTTGGAAAGGGAAAAATTCACCATATCCAAGGGGAGAGACGATGGGCTGGGTTTGTTTACTCCAACTTCCCTTCTACACCCCTCCTGCAGGACAGTACGATTTGGGGAGAACCCAGCTCCCCACTTTATCTGCAGACTCTGGGACCTGACAAAACAGTCAGAGCCTGAGTGCACTGCAGCCTGAACTCCCTTGAGCAGCGCTATAAGGGACTTTGCACTTTAAAAAGGGGATGCCTGTCAGTAAATCCCCTGTGCATTGACTAGAACTGGGGGGCTGCGCCCGCTCCCTCCTTAATCCTAGATGATTTGCTCATGAAATAGAGGTGGGGGACGACCGCATGCACTCTGGGAGGTGCAGCCCTAAGGGGTGGACTCCAGATCTCCCTGCAAGAGACAGCTTGGCTTGGCTTTGGCTGTTGGGGAGGAGTCCCTGCCATCCCGGTGAGCCTGGGGCTGTTGCTTAGGGTCTTCTGGGTGGACACGTGGAGAAAGAGAAGGCAAACGTTGGAACACTAGGAAAAGCTAGAAATTCAGACAACACACATGGATCCCCTTAAAACATGTAAATGTGTCAGAACACGGTTGACCTGCCGCCTTCTTGAACCTGGTGGCCCCCGTTGGAACTATCAGTGGCGTCTCCCATGCACACGCCCTCTGCTTTCTCTTTCCTAGACTCGCGGTGCTCACATCCAGACATTACCTTGTTGGTAGCCCCCAAGTGGCGTGCAGTGACACCAGTATCTTCTCTGTTGCATTTTTGCAATCTTGTGTCCCGCTCGGTGATGTTCTACAAACTCTGTTTTAAGGTTGAGAAAGTTTCAAGGGTGAAGATCTCAAAACAGTGCTAAAATCAAAGGTGTTTGCTGTGAAGAAAAACATGTGTATATATTGCACCTTGAGTTGTCAGAAGGTAGAAACTGAAATAAACTAACTTTAAAAAAAAAAGTCTGTTTAATTTTTAACACATCCATGAGGAC